AAAAATGACTTGGAAGCATGAAGTTTGAGATTAAAATATAAGCAGCTGCCTTAAATAATGCTGCCTTGACATTTGATTAAGTTATACAAACCATTAACCTATTCTCTTTCTTTCATTGCTTTTCTTTACTCATTGGTTATTTTTATTCACACACCCCGATTTTTGGTTCTTTCTCCCTCGTTATTGTCTTTGTAATTTTGCTTATTTGTGGTCAACTCCTCCGTGGTGAACACTTCCAATTACTTATTTAACTGACTATGCTTAGTTTTCAGTTAATATTTCATTTATATAGATACACATATATGTATATCTATGTGTGTACATATGTGTGTGTATAAATATACATGTAAAACTTTTACTTTGAAATTTCATTTTCCTGCATCCCTCCAGACCTCTGTTGTGTTAAAGATGATTCTAAAAACTGATCTATAGCTACTATTTATTTAATATTCTCATGCTACCACTAATAATCTTTAATATCTATATATTGTCATTATATATTTTTATCGATCTAAATAAATATTAAATATGTATTTAATGTTTCTGATGCTACCACTAATAATCTTTAATATCTATACTTGTCATCATATATATTATTACAATGTTATTTTTATTACTTGGTTGTTTTATTATACTTAATACAACCATTAAGCATTTGAGAAATGAATTGAGTAACTTCCATTTTTCCTCCTTTACAAATAAGAGCCTCTTGTCACAATTGGCTAGAGTTTACTCTTTCCAAAACTATTTAAGTAACAAGTGACTCCAGATGTCAATTTGTATTTTCTTTAAGTACCCAGGGGAGTTCATGGATGTCCTGTATTAAGCAAATTCAAGTAGCATAACTTCAGCTTGTGAACATCTAGTTGGTCAGAATTCAGCAATATCATTAAATCTCCCTTCCCACCCCCAATTTTTTTAAAGGACTAACTATGCGCAAAGGACTGTAGATATAATCTTTCCTTATACAGATGATTAAAACTAGCCATTTGCATTCAAGAAAAACTGTAATCTGAAGAAGCAAATGGACAAACCATTAATGATTAAAAAGGAACAAGGAAAAAGGCAGAATAAAATAGGTGTTAGAGGAGATGTCATCAAAATGTTACAGGGTATCATGAAAGGAGTGATTTTTGGGGAAGGAAGAGGTACCCTTTGTCTGACAAACCCTGAAAGGGAAGCCTCTAGTAGCAGCCCTCCCGTTCCCACCTCCAAGCGTTTGCCGAACTGCTAGGTGGAGCCCGCGCCGCGGAGCCCACGAGCACTCCATATCCGGGTTTTGCCGGCCACCCCTTTCCCTGGCGCGAGCCCCCTCCCCGGCTCTCGGAGCTCTTGCCGCTGGCCCGCCCGACCGCTGCTCATTCTGGCCTCCGCTCCGGCCCCGGCTGCGCCTACCCCGCGCGCAGGCTGCACGGTCCCCGCGCGCCCGCGCTCTGACCCGCTGTCTGCGCGTCGCCCCCCTCGCCTGCTGGCCCGGCACCGCTCGCTCCAGTTCCCAGGAGCGGGGATGCAGATGCTGCAGCTGGTCGGGGTGGGCGCCGCCGCCGCCGCCGCCGCCGCTGCTGCTGGTTTTTCTCGGACTGCTCGTTGCCTCCGCTCCGGCAGCTGCTGCCGCCGCCACCGCCGCCTGTGACTCGCCCCCTCCCCTTTCTTTCTTCTCTTTTTGCCTTGGTCCTCTTCCTACGGGTGTGCGCGCGCGCGGGTTGCACGGTTTGCTTTGGCAGGAGCTCGCTCGTGTGTGCGCGTGTGTGAGTGTGCGTGTCTGGAGAGCGCCAGTGCCTCGCTCGCTCTTGGGGAGTCGAAGAAGAGAAAGAACCGAAGAGACAGCGGCGGCGGCGCAGAGCCCGGGGCCGCGCGATGAAGCTCCCACATGCCCGCAGCTGCCCGGCCCGGCCGGCGAGCTAATCATCCACCCCACGGGCTCGGGGTTCGCCGGCCCCCGGGACGCAGCCCTCGGCGGCCGGGCGCCCGCTCTGTCTGCGCGCCCCCTCCGTGCACCGGGGAAGGAGTTTGTGTGGCTCTCGCTCCGGCTGTCCGCGGAGGTTGCGGGCTTGAGAGGGGACCCTCGGCTGGGAGAGAGCCTCGGGAGGACGAAGAGGAGGACGGTTTGGCGGAGAAGCCACCCCTGGCCCTCGCGGCTCCCCCTACCTATTCCATCGCTCCCGCTCCGAGGCGGAAAGGGGAGGACGTGGAAGAAGAAAAAGAAAGAGAAGGGGGGTGGGGTGGGAGAACTGGATATAAAGATCGGCTGGGGGGATGGTGGAAGATTTTTGGTCTCTTCGGCAGCGTCTTTTCTTAAGCGGCGGCGGCAGCAGCAGCAGCAAGAGAAGGAGAAGCAGCCCCAGCTATGACTGCCGCATGTTAATAGCTGCCGCTGGGTCCCTCGGCTGCTGCTGGAGACAGAGCCTGACTCCGAAGTTGTGCAACTGTGGACTGGGAGAGACATTTGAACCCTCTTTTCTTTTCGCTCCCCTTTTGCCCCCTTGGGGTGTGTGAAGCGAGGAACGTAAAGGAAGGCGAACATTTGGCTCTCTTTTTCCTTCCCCTTTCTCCGTGGCTGTGTAGCGGAAGAAAGGGAAGAGAGACTTTTTGTTGTTGTTTCCTTGACTGGGGTCTCCACCCTCCTGCTGCTTTCTCTGCGCTTCGATTCTCGTTATTTGCCGCGTGTGGTTGGGGGTGTCTGCACAGGGGCCGGCCGGTCTTTTGCCCCGGGCTCAATGGCTGGATTGTGGAAACTGCACCCGCCTTCAGGTTGTTGAGCAACTGATGGGACGATCTCAGGGACCGGCGTTTACGAAAGGTAATTTATTCTTCGCACTCTTCATAATAGGGTTATTATTTGGTAATTTACTTTTGTATTGCAGAATGAGTAGGACATTCATTACCAGACCCCTTGACTGTCTCAAACCTTTAGGTTGTTGACTCAGTGTGCTTATTGGAGGTAGGTAACCAGTATTCTCTTACTCCATTGACAAACATGGGTTCTCATTTGTTGGGAAAAAAGAGAGGAAAGTCTTTGTACCAAAGACTTACACCAAGAGGAATTGTTGTCTGATTTCCAAACAGGCCAGGGAATATACTGTGTTGCAGGATCCCCTTGGGTATTCATTAAAGCATAGTGACTGTGTCACAGGGGTGAGAGCCTAGAGAGCTGACATGGACCTATTTTGTAATATGTGCACAACTTTGTTTGTATGTTCAGTTCCACACACACACACACACACACATATATACATATATATATAGGATTAAGTATATTTATAGCCTTTCCAATCAATACCATTTGTATTACAAATTTATTTCTAGAATTACTTTGTACTTTATAATGAAAGTGAGCTTCAAAGGCTTTGAAATTTTGCATATAAGTTAGTAAATTGTTATCTCTGTGAGAGTTGCACCAGATGATCTCTAAATGCTCTTGCAGCTCTAAATCCCTATGATTCTGTGAACCACGATTATTTTTTCCCAAATTAAGCCTCCACCTATATGATTTTTGGCCTTTGCTTAATTCTGAGTGTATACATCTTTATCAAAATACTGTACAAGCAGTCAAGTCGCATTATCAATAATCAGTAGTTGAGAAAAAGAAAGCTTGCTAATTTGGGCTTTTTTCATATTAACCACTGCTCAAACTCATTATGCATTATTTCTTTTTCAGTTAGAGGAGTTCATTTACATTCAGCATCTTTGGGTTAAGTCAAGGTGAAAAAGCATTCACCGTACAGTCCCCAATTCACTTCCATCTTCTAGAATTGTGAGTCATTTTTTTAGAAGTTTTAAAATGGGGATTGTAAACTCAGAAGCCTCATGGGTCAGGTAGGTGTCATTAATGAGTTAGGGATATAGTGTGTAAATGTTGCCAGAACCTCACATTATTTTTTAAGAAACTATTAGTCCAGATTTTTCTTATGAAAGTTTCTACCTTCTTAGTGCTATTTGAAATTATTTTAAAATCTTGAATGCTAAAGAGATAAATAAATAAGAATGACATGACTGTGCATGACCAGGTCTCTTCATTCTTTAACTTCTACCTGAAAACCAGGCATACTCTTCAACATCATGCTGCTAGATATTCTGTTGTGAATCACTTACCCTTATAGATCCCTCCTCTTGGGGATTTCCACTTACTCCCTCACTGCACGGTTGTACAAGTGTGAACATGCCTGGAAACTATAATTATCTGTGGATTTTGACAAAAGATCCTCAGTAGTTGTTACCATGCTTATTAAGTTCCCGAACAAATTTTTATCTCCTAAATTAACATCAGGTTGACAGGCATCCAGGATGGATGCTGATTCTCTGGTTATCTGCACACTCGAAACTTAGTTTTATCAGTCATTTTTCTTCCTTGTGGATCACCTCAGAACCTTTTACATTTTTTCCAGTTTATTTTTTGTCTTTCAGTATCATCCCTGCTGTTGACCCAGTGCACACCACAGCACCAATGGCTTCCTTCATTCTTATGTCTTTTAATTTTTTTTCAAGTAATTTCATAATATGACACTCTTGTACTTTTTTCATCACTGAAAGAATAGGATGGATAATGTACACAAACTAACTCAAATTGCAGCATAAATATCATGAACATACATTAGATTAAAAGATGTTGCTATGGCTGACATTAGAATGACATCTCCTGACTGCTAAATTCATTTGTTGCTGACAGTCAGGGTTGGTTGATATCCCGTTGTTCTTGAACACAGACTTGCTCACTTCAGTGAAAATTTTAAGGCAGAAAGTTCTCAAGAGCTGCTGTCTGAAGCAAATCTTATGGCCAGAAGTTATAGTATATTCAGACTGATGCGCTAGAGTTTTCGAAATGATTCATTTGGTCTTCTTATGAAATAGTTTTGAGATTCTTCTTAGTAAACATTGGCTTGATTTTGTTTCTGTAAAATTTTTTTTTCTTCTCCGCTGTATGGAGAAGACTGTCATGAGTGAACTTGGCAATTGCCTTGTTAAAACCAGTTGGACGTTATCTTCCACATTGCGAAGCTATACATGTCTGATATGTTCTGAAAGAATAGAATTTATAGTTAGATATACTATTTTTGATTATTTACTCAGAAGGAGACATGTAATTATTCTTATGTTGTCATGAAAATCTATTAAATGCATTTATATTTCACATCAATGTTACGAAATTCCATTATTATTATTTTACAGAGGGGAAGCCAAGATACAGGAGTGGAAATTACTTGGCCACATCGCACAGGTAGGAAATTAGTCTTGGAAGTTTAACACAGAAATCTCATTCTTAACCACTATCCTGTCTGCCTCTCATTATTTCATTTGAAATAGCTCACGGTTAGTGTAGGCAGGGTCCAATAAATTGTTTCCTAGCACCATACAAATCAATCCCTAGTAAGTTGTTATGGAAGATTTTGTAAGAATAGTGTAAAGCTCCTCTGTTGATATTTTGAAGAATTTACTGTTCTCCTCTTTTGCAAAGTGAATATGCATGTGTCTGCGTCAGCCTGCAGTCTTCTGGCCCCTCCCCAATCTTTTAAGTTCCTTCAAAGATTGCTGCAGTTGTTGGATCTACTTTGCACGTCCTTTCAAAAAATATGGTCTTTAGTCAAAGGGTCCAGGGGACTGAAACACTTTTTCAGTGAATAAAAAAGTTTTCATTTCTCAAAACACATTTTTTAAGCATTAACTTTACTTTTCCTTCTGATAAGTTTTTCTTCTGTTCTTTTCAATCAGGTGGCCATTCTCTTTACAGAAAATTCTGAGACAACATAACAATTGGTTGTTTAGCTGTTTTTAATCATTTTTTTCTTTATCCTTTACTTTTTACACCATTAATCTCAAAATGTATGCCTCTTCTTTCCTTGTTATGTGTGTATTTAAGTATTGATTTAAACTGTAGCAGCATTTGTTGGATAATTAGGAATTTTAAAACTCATCAGAAGTTATCTTTCTGCAAAGCTGGCTAGAATTGATGAAAACGGTGAGTTTTTTTCTGAACTGGTAACAATAATACAATAATTATCCTTTTTTTTTCTCAGTATGAGCCAGTAAAAGGACTTGACATTTTCAAGAACATCATTTAAATCCTTCAAGATAAATTTTCGGAGATTAGCATCTGTTGTTTGTTTGTTTATTTTGTGTGAAGAAGTATTGTGAGTGAATGAATACCAAATCAAACACAGAAAGCGCATTTTCACTTTTGCCTTACGAATGATTCGCTTTATGTTAATTTTTACCTTCTATCAAGTATAATCTGGAAATAAACTGAGTTTATAAACTCTAAGGATGATTGCAGACATCCAGGTTAAAATCACATTTTAAAAATGTGGTTAAATTTGCAGTGCATTTGACTAACTGTAGTCTCATATCCTACTTTTATTAGTGGAAAAAGAATCTGTGCCTTTGAAAAACTAAATTCAATATTTCCTACAAAAATGCCAACAGTTTTTTTGATTCTCTTTCTTATTTCTTATACTTGAGGTCTTTTATGCACATACTTAACACACACACATAAAATCAAATTTTAGCATGAATTGAAACATGAAAATTATAACACAGTATTTCCCAGCTGAACACAAAAGTATGCTGAAAAATCTTAATGTACATTCCACAAAGCCAATGATAAATCTTGCCCATAGTTCTTAGAGGCAGTTTCATTGTAAAATATTTTCCATGATTTTATTTCACCTTCCAATATTTTGAATTCTTCAGGATCAAAATGTGGTATTTCTATTAAATCCATATTCCCAAGTCTATCACTGACACATTTGCCCTCCTATGAATAATATCACTGTAGTCTGTGATAGATCACAATGTCAAGAAACTGATCTTGTTTCAATTTTTAACTCTGTTGAAAGAAATAAAAAATTCCATTTGCTTCCAAGTTGTGGAGAGAAGAAAGAAGACAATTATTCAAAACAATAGCTTTAACATAATATTTATTTATGGTTTCTAATTAGTTCTGTTGATTATTATTCTTAAAACCACAATAATCCTTTGGTAGCAAGTATATGTTGTGTGGGCCAGTGAACCTATTTGTTTAAGTCCATAGACAAGATGTGTATTTAAGAAGATTAGGGTTCTTTGAACATAGTATTAGACATACTAAATAGGTAGCTCAGGAAGACATTAAATGTATTTTATTAGTGCAGTTTTTAAAGACAAAGATAAATATTAAAATTCAACTCCCCCCAAAACCCAATATGGATGTGTTTTGGTAGATATGATGAGTAACAGTTGAAAGTAAAAATCAAATAAGATATGATAATTAATGTTAATATGGTATCAGTGATCATCTGTAGTCAGTTTATACAAACTTATTAAAGATTATTTCACTTCATACCATTTTTCAATTTATTTCGCTTAATTGAATTAGAGGTGTGTGTGTGTGTGTGTGTGTGTGTCTGTGCGTGTGCGCACGCGCACACCCCATGCTTTAGGAAGGAGGCACAGCAGTTTTGGGGAAAATGTGTGTGTGGCCCCAGCTGCCTGATTTTTCTCTGAGAGTCAGAAGTGGTGTCTGAGTACATACAGGTTAGGAATCCCCAAGGTCTGTCTTCCTTTAGCTACTACCAGCCCCCATCTTCCTCCAGGACTAATATTTTTTAAACCTTAGTGCAAGGACCTATCCCCCCCAGACTAAATACTGATTATCACAAGAGATCTTGCTTGCTAGCTCTGAATGGACTTGTGGACCAGGTCCCTTGATAAACTGTAGTGGGGGTTCCAGTAATACAGGCCTCTTTCTTACAACAGCAAAGAATCCCCAAATGAGGAGACACTTTGCCCCACAAGTCACCATGGTTTTGGTGCTGATGGTTACTTTCCTTCTGTATTAGAATCCTCTCTACATACAGCTCTTGCTATATTTAGTACCCACCAGGATCCCCTGGAATTCATAAGCATGTGGTTTATGTTGTATCATTGCAATGTGGTTCATGAAGCCTTAGGGCCAGGAGTCCTGGATTCTGGTTTTTGTTCTGCTCCTCTGGGATGAGTGACCTTGGAAATGTTGCCTTCCTGATTCTTTCCTTTGTAGAAGGGCACTGCAAATAGCATCTGCCTCCGGATTGTTGTGAGAACTAAATGACATAATGCCTAGGTGCGTAGGTCTGTTTTAGGCACATACGAAGTTCTCAGTCAGTGATACTGAAATCAATGTTTATATAGTCAGTGTATACATTATATACAATGAAATCAGTGAATTATTATTGACACTTCTAAGGTGTTGTCTAACCAGTGGGAGCGTACACCCAGTGTACTATTCTTTCTTCTTCTTTGTAGCCCCTAGAACTATAACATCAGGGAGTCTATAAACAATAGATAAGTTAGCTACCTCAACGGTAATCACTTCACTCATATATATCACAAAAATAAACAAAATAACCTACTTCTAGGAAGTATAAGTAGATAATATTGAACATTGCTAATGCAATAAAAATAACCCTTATTTACTTTGCTTCCTTAAATCGCATATCAAAATAAGAAGATACTAATTTGGACTTTCCTCTATCTTTCCAAAATTTTAAAGCATTCCCAAATTTGCCTCATTAGCTCTATCACTCCAGGCACACTTCCTCATCAATTGAACTTACCTCAAAACGAATTCATGATATATGCCAATAAAATCATTCACTAGCATCTTCCCATTGTCACCATATCTAACATTTAAGAAATAAAAATGGGCCGGGTGCGGTGGCTAACGCCTGTAATCCCAGCACTTTGGGAGGCCGAGGCGGCGGATCACGAGGTCAGGAGATCGAGACCATCCTGGCTAACACAGTGAAACCCCGTCTCTACTAAAAATATAAAAAATTAGCCGGGCGTGGTGGCGGGCACCTGTAGTCCCAGCTACTCAGGAGGCTGAGGCAGGAGAATGGCGTGAACCCGGGAGGCGGAGTTTGCAGTGAGCCGAGATTGCGCCACTGCACTCCAGCCTGGGCGACAGAGTGAGACTCTGTCTCAAAATAAATAAATAAATAAATAAATAAATAAATAAATAAATAAATAAGGCATGACAATTTAATAGAAGATCATTACTGCTCAGTATTGGTCAGGCTTCTTCCTAATTCTAAGCAAACTCAACAAAGCAATTGTTCCCACAGCCTAGGGTTTTCACTTTTATCCTCGTAGTGTTTATATTGCATGAAGCCTTCCTGAACAGCACGTCCATATGCTCGCCGCTGAAATCACTAGGAAATGTCCTCCTCACCAATGAGGTGTGAGAAAGGAGGAAAGCAGGAGTGTTTATTTTTTACATCTTTTTTTCTGTTACCTTTTTTTTCTCCTTTGAACATATTTATATTCTCAAATATTCACTTTCATTGGAAATCTTTGACATTCTAATATAACATGAGGCAAATCAGTGCAGACTCAAATAGGTTACCAAGATACAGGCCTGTGACATATTAGATTTTCTCTTTTCCACAATTTCAAAAATCATTACTTTATGATTCAATTTAGGAAGCATTTGAATAAGTACTTGAATCTAACACTACTAGAGGCTTCAGGGATTCCCCCCAAAACATTAAAATGGTTCTTGCAATCGAGGAAATTCAAATTTCATTGCTGCTTATGAGACGTGTAAGATTAAATGTCAAAATATATGATAAACATGCTATATATTAATACCATTCAAGGTCAGAGTTGGGAGAGATCAGAATGATTCAGATATTTGAAGATGGTTTCATTGAATAATAAACCTGTAAATATATGAAACATTTGAAGGGTATTTGAAACCTAACGATGGTTGTTTTATATTATATGGATGAGAGATAGAACAGATAAAGGCAAAAATGAACTGTATTCATTTTATTATTACCTTTTACTAAAGTATTTAACCAAGTGCTGTTGACATGAAAAACCAAGAATGTACATCTCTGTCTGTTCTTTTCTCTGAGCATCGCCGGATTCCCGTGTTAATGAATAATGAAATGGATAGAGTCTGTATAGTGTAGTGCAGTTTATGCCAGAAATAGAGTGTAATGGTAAGAACAAAGGCTTTGGTGTTAGACAATGCGGTATTGTATGTTATTTTTGACATTTACTGCCTTTCTAATGTTGGAAAAGTTACTTAATGTCACTGAGTCTCATTTTCTCTTTTAGGGTGGTTCTAAGAGTTAAGTAAGATAATAAATGAAAAGTGCCTAGCAGAATGCATGGCATAGAATATGCATCAATACATAGAAATTTGACCGTCACTTGAATTAAGAGACTGGTTTAGGAGCATTGTAATCTTATGCAATAAAATCTTAGTGGCCTTTAAAAAATTTTTTTTATTTTTTTGAGACAGGGACTCACTCTGTCACCCAGGCTGGAGTGCAATGATGTGATCTCAGCCCGCTGCAATCTCTGCCTCCCAGGCTCAAGTGATCCTCCCACCTCAGCCTCCCAAGTAGTTGGGACTATGGGCGTGTACCACCATGCCTAACTAATTTTTGTATTTTTTGTAGAGACAAGCTCCCACTATATTGCCCAGGCTGGGCTCGAACTCTTCAGCTAAAGAGATCCTCCCCTCTTGGCATCCCAAAATACTGGGATTACAGGCATGAGCCAACACACTCGCCATTCTCATTTGTTATTTGTATTAAGAGAAAAATATCCGTTTACCAAGGTGTAACCTCAATCTCCAGGGCTGAAGCTTGATCCTCCCACTTCAGCCTCTTGAGTAGCTGGGACTACAAGCATCCAATACCACTCCCAGCTATTTTTTGTTCTTTTTCATCTTCTTCTTTTTTTTTTTTTTTTTTTTTTAAAGGAGACAAGGTCTTGTTATGTTCCCCAGGCTGGTTTCAAACTCCTAGGCTCAAGAGATCCTCCTGCTTCAGCCACCCAAAGTTCTGGGAGTACAGGCATGAACCATTGCACCTTGCCCTCCTGTATACTTTAAATCATTTCTAGATGACTTATGCTACCTAATACAAGGCCTACACATTTTTTTCATTTGAGTGGGTTCGATGTAGCACTTGGCACACATGAAATTCAAGTTTGGTATCTGGGACTTTTTGGAATTTTTTCTGAATATTTTTGATGCACTGTTGGTTGAATCCATTAATGCTGAACCCACGGATACAGAGAGCAATTGTATTTTGACATCTGCCAGGGTGTGTGTGTGGTGGTGGTAGGATATTTTTCCCATGGAATTTGGCCAACACTATAAATAAGGAATTTTTATTTTTTCAAGAGCTGGTTTATAGGCATAGTGCTGAATAAAAGAGACAAATGATTAAAGAAAGAATAACAATAAAGTATGCTACAAAACATAATATAGTGTTACAATGTCGTCTTTGCAAGGACATCTAAACCAGCCAGGGAGGTCAAGGAGAGCATCTCCTTTCAAAAGCAGTAACATCTAAATTGACCTCTGAAAAATGCTAGGATTTGCCATGAAAAGAGTGAGGATAAAAATATTTGAGGCAGAAAGAAACAATGTGTGTGAAGTTCCAAAACTAAGACAGGATTGTTCTTTAGTCAACTGAGTTCAGTAGGGTTAGAGCTTAGACTTCAAGGGGAGTTAGAGATGTTTGGGAACGACGAGATTGAAATATTAAGAGAGACCAAGGAAGGGCTTAGTAAACTATGTTTCAAAGGTTTATTTTTGAGCACAATTCCATGTTGAAGGTGCTCATCATGGAATCAAGACTTATCTCTGAGCGTCATCTTTGCTATGCTCACGTTATAATAATGATTTTTACATTTTGGCAGTGCCACAGCAGTGTCCTGGCATGTGGTATGATCATTCAGCCATCTATGACAATGTAATTATAATACATTCTTTTTATTATGTATCATATGTGTTATTTTGTAGTAAAGGTCTTTGTGAAATTCAGTATGCTGAGTGTCTGATCATAGTAACCCTTTCAAAATTAGAAAATAAAATCAGTTTGGCATGATTTCACTAAAAGTCACCCCTTTTCTCTCTAAGTGCTAATTCTGTGTTATATCAGTTATGGTTTTACCAGAAAAAAATTAAGGTCGCCATTGTGTTGTTTCTAGATTTCACTCTTTTTTAAAAAAATTGGGCAACATTTGCTTTCAGATTCTCCAGACACTGTATTAGCATTCGTCATTCTCGTATCTTTTACTCACCCGGGCTGCTTCTTACCTGGGCCAGTAACCGGAACTTCTCTGGTCTCTTATTATCATTTTCTCTCTTTTGGGCCCTCCTTTTATCTTAATCGTATTTATTCTATCATAGTCATTGTTAAGAGCGTTTATCTTAACAGAAAAAAGAAAAAGAAAACAGGAGCTGAGGACTTATGCTCTCTCTCTCTAATTTTGTTCTACTTTATACAATTCTACCAACTTACCACGGAATCACAGACTCCTTATCCTTTTTATCAAATAATTTGAATTATGTGGAACCAATTCTTATTTTTGTTATTTGATGCACTACAGCCACTCTTTAAAAACTGCTGTAACTCAACCAGAGAAGGATATATCTTTAAAAATGTTTCTGGACCAGCCACCAGTTTCTTATCTCTCAAGTGGTAGTACTGGGGAAGATTTGCAAAATAGCCCCCAGAAAATTAGGATCTGTGCATATTTATAAGAGGTTAGATTCTAAGACAAACATGAAAATTTCATATTTGTGATTTCTGAAAATTGTTGAATGCAATCTTGATATATTTATTTATTAAGTAGATAACGAATAGCTAAATTAAAAGGTTATGCAAATGTAAAATAATTGCAGAAACAATTCATATTCAAATTTACGTTTTGCTGTATTATTTCCTGAATATATATCATTTTATTAACATTATCAAGTGCAAATAATTAAACTGAAATTTATAATATGTAAAATATTTTAATAGAAATTGAGTTTTGTGGTTAAAAAAAACCTAATTTTCCCAGAAAAATAATATTTAAATTCACTTTGGCATTCAAAAAATATTAGGCTATTCCTAATGGGGAGAAACCTGGTAACTGGGGTTTAACCCTTTCAGTATGAGCTGTAATTGAATGTAAATTGTAAAGCAGTTGTCTTGCATAGAGTGCATTTGAAAAAAAAAAAAAGACCCTGAAAAAGTCTCATCTCTTTGACTTTTTAATGTATAATTCTAGCGTTTCATTTTACAAAAAGTATAAACACTTCTAAATCCTACTCATTTCAATAGAATGTCTCTGTTTTCCATGAGGTACCAGAAAAAGCCTTAAATGATATGTGATGTGCTGCTAGTCGTTTAATGAGACATTCAATGCAGTATGATTATGACTCTGTTGCTCAGTCATTTCAAGTTCTGTCCATCAAAATTGTGGGCACTTGCTTCTCAAATGAATCAAAAAGAGTTTCCAGGACCAGGGAGATATAAGTATTGAAACAGTAAGCAACACCCATACCATAAAGTAGAAGTGATTCATTGGTTAACAGAAAACGTAATGTCCAGAGCTTCATGGTTATAGATAAAATAGGCTATGTTTATTTATCCATTTAGGGTAGTTTTTTTTTTTCATTTCGTTCCAGGTTAATTTTGATTTCCTTTGTAATAACGGGAAATTATTTTGAGATAGGCTTGTTGGTATCCTTGATTATCTGTGTGGTGTCTGCATGAAAGAGGAAACAAGTAGATTTTCAGGAAGTTTTCTTAATAGTTCAATGCAATCAGACTGGCCAATATTGAGAATTACTGCGCCATAAATAATTGTGGTTGGTTTCTAACTTTGATTTTATTCAGCCTAATAACAAGTATTGCTCTATAGATAATTGTTGACGGTTGCAGACTCTGATTTCGTTCAATTAAGCTGGTAACCTTTTTAAGAAACTGCTTGGGAGAAAGCCAAGAATTCCAGTGAACTGATTTCTAGGGGGACTGAATTGAAATTGTGTTAGCTTCAAAAATGTTTCATGTAGGTCCAGCTGTGTTAATTAACCTTTTCCTTAAACTACCCTCTCCACAATTGGAACCCCAAATCGGCAAACATAGCAAAGGACCATTTTATCTAGATTTAGGTTTTTCTCAAAGTGATTATAAACTTGGAAAGACATTATAAAATAGGTTTTTGACATATAGTAAGTGTATGAGGGCTGCTCCTTCTTTCTAAATCACAGAAAAATTCAGATTCTCTCTCCTTCCCTTTCTTCCTTTTTAAAAATCACCCATGTATGTATTCAAGAAAAGTAAAACCAGTGTATATTACACAAAGGTTTGCTTTCTTTATGTCAAATTGTTAATTTATAATGGTAAATACTGTGCTTGGAAGACAGTAGGAAACTCTATCAAACGTGCCCTTTACTAATAAAGTAGAGAATTGTCATTTAGAGTAGTATACTTGACCTATGGCAAATACTGCTAGTACTGGAATTCCATTGTTTATCTCTTGTGCTCTACACAGTGGGAGGGAAAAAGAGATGCATTGTATTGAAAGTATACATTATGCTTGGGAAAAAGTGTTTCTTTAAATAAACAAAACCTTTTCAGTAAGTACCAGTACAAGCTAAGAAGGCCAAGGTCATAGGTCTCAGTAACCATGTATGTCAGTAAAAGGCATCTTGTGTGTTTCGTGGTTACAGTTGGTCTATAAAGTTGTATTTTTGGTCACCCAAGTAAGAGGCAAGAGAGCATTCGTAGGATTTCCTACTTGGAAAAGGTAGGGAAGAAAAAAAGAAAAGTGAGAAGACAAAATTACAAACTTCAAAACATGCTTATTTGATGATCAGTAGTAGGTGTTATCTTTGTATACAGAATCTTTGGGCTGATTTTCGTTAATTGTATCAACTTGAGTAATAGTTCTTATTTCTGGGAAATTAGAATCTACCAAAGAACAGCTTGGGAAAAAAAACCTGTTAATACTGGGTTTCAATACGTGAAGCTTTGTCATTTGCTGATGATCTTTATTCATCACATTCACAATTCACAAGATTATTTCTAAGGTGGGTTTGATTTACTGACTTTTCCCATGCTCCATGAGAGCTGCCATATGCCTGATGATTCTGGGCTGTCTCTTCTAGGTTTTTTATCCACCCCTTGATAGCAACAGTTACTTCCTATATCCCTGGGACAACTAAGCGGAGGACAGTAGTTAACTAAAGTGGCTTTGAACAGTGGCAGAAAAATGTGCTGGGAATACCTTATATTCTAAGCAACCTCCAATTTCTGTGAGCTAAAAGTGCTATGTAATGTGATAAAGAATATAACATCAGGAGTTTTGTTTCAGGAGAAAAAAGTGAGATAATTGGCTGAAATGGACAAGTTTTGAAATTTACTAGCCTTGAGCAATGATGAATAACTGAAAGTGCTGAATCAAACTGGCCTTTGAATTAAAGCAATATAACATACTGTAGAGGTTCGTCATTTCCAGCAGATAGGAGGTCCTGGCACACACAGTAAGATAATGTGAAGAATTAGCTTCAATCTATGATTTTTGACCTTCAGTACAAGTCTAACTTAAAATATAATCTTCGAAATTTGCATTTTGGAATTTGTCTTTTCCCTGTTCCTTGCAAAACCACATACATCAATATACATTGATATGTGGGGAAAATGATCTACAGTGGTGTAAATTTAACATGCAATTCTGGAATACTAACTTTTGAATTTCGCATATTTAAGTCTTTTTATATTTCTAGAATTTTCATACAGGATGTGATAACTTGATAACAAACTCAACAGTAATTTGCACCATTTCAGGTAACCTACTGATTAAATTTTTTTATACTTTATAGTTATTCTAACAATGATTCCATTTTCAGAGAGGTTCTCTGGGCTTTCTGCTTCATGCCTCCTCTAGCCACCCTGAACGATTATATCCTAAGGGTCCGTATTCTAAAGGTTTTCTGACACTGGCCTTGGTTCTCCATTTCATGATCTTTCTGACTTTAGACAGAGATGTTTTCTAGGCTTTTTCTATGCCTTACTTCTCTTACATCTTTAAATGCATTTGTAGATACTTTTAGATTAAATTGTGCTCAAACATATTCATAAAGCAGAACAAACAGCTGACTTATATTTGGGAGGACTTTTACATAGTGGGAGTTCTAGACTCTAAGAACATGCCATTCAATTTTAACATCACTTCTATTGAAAAAAGAGATTTATCATGTATTGCTTTGATTTACCACATCCTTACTGGATGTTTGTGGACAGAATTTGTAGATAGGAAATGTTCTGCAGTGGATCCCATATTGAAATTTGTGGATTCCATTTGAGATTTACAGACTAATATAAAAACATAGCGATACAAATTTAATGACATAATTCTGAGTGTCATAATTGTCATTTCGAATTTAATGCTTATTCTTATAGAATGAAAATTGTTTTATATGTAAGGTAAATCTAAGCCTTCCAAATATATTTTATGCTTAATACAAACATCTTTTTGTTCCAAATTAGAGTAGTCCAGTAATTGAAGTAAGCCAGAACTAATGTCAGTGCCATCATTCTTTAATAGTAAAATCATAGGAACGTTGCTGCAATAAGGTAGTGGAGAGTTCAAAATCATAATTTCATTAATGGAAATATGCTGGACTATCACTAATCAATTTATTTTTGTTTAGTTTTTAATAGTATTTTTCCAAATATTTTAAATTTAGTCTTAGTATTAGACTTTGTCAAAGTATTATAATACTGAGCCTAATAGTAGGTTTGATGTATTGAATGTCATACTTAAAACATATTTAAAAGATTTAAGCAGATTCAAAATAAATAAGTAGCATAATGAAAACAGTTATAGTGCTAGCTGAAAAATTAAACTTTCAATTCCATTGGACTATATTCATAATAACCTTTTCTAAAAACAAAATAAATGTCGAATGTAATGAATTGCCAGAATGTGATATTTATGAAGCATCAATCAGCATTTTCTTATTTTCAAGGAAGGTCATAGCTGCAACTTAGCAGGAATAAAAGTCTCTGCTCCCTCCCCTAAGAAGGATTCATGTGTGTTAAATAAGAGTCACACAGAGAGAATACCTGTAACCCTACTGTACCATCATTGAGCTCAGAGACTGGCTAACTTGCAAGCACCTTCCTATTTTCCACTACCATGCTATATCATCCCTAGAAAGTTGAGGAAGCACAGATGGATTCATTTGCACCTACAGTGTCAGCTTTCTCATCTTTCTTTTGATTTTAGCTTTCCTAAAAACCACTCTCAACATTACAGCACAGAATAGAATGAACATTTACTGTGAATTGATATTGTAAGTATGATTAATAGGGATGGCTGCCCCTTTTCCTGATATCATGATTCAGTAACAAATAAACAAAGATGCCTTATTTTCTCTTTTCCCGCCTCTCTCTCATGTACTGGCATACAAAAACTGTGAGCCTCTCAATAAAAAGGCAGGCTGTACATGAACTTAATCACTGTATCTATTTCAGAGAAGATATCTGTCTCAAATTGGAGTTAGGGTATGGAGAGTTTTAGTTGACTTCACTTTTTTTTATTTTAAAGTTTTGATTAGAGTACTATAATTATAAAATAGGTAGCATAATTATATCTACAAAGTGATGTTGAAAATACTTTAAAAAATAAAACATCCTAATCAAGTAAGTTTTATGGAAGTATAGGAGCAGGCTTTTAGCACAAAATCTTGGGAAGGAAAAATAGATATCTGACCTTAAAATTTATATATAATCATCACATTGGCCAACGTGCCATTTTTAAATGACTCCATGTAAATGTATGACTGGTTTTCTCAAACACGGATTCAAGTTCATAACATTTATTTTCCTTTTAATATGCATCTAAATTACTAACTGACCAAAACAAAATAAAGTATTGGTAACTTGGGGGGAAATTTCTGTCTCAGTAAGCTAACTAATTGCTTCAATTATTTCAAAATTTTTTCCTATTTTTAAAGGAAAAAGTCCAATTTTTGGTGCAAAAGTCACAGGCCTAAAAGTGCAATTTGAAATAACTGCAGCAGCTTTTTTCCTCTGATTTTATTTCTTCTTTCTATGTAGATGCAAAATGCAAAATTTATCTCAAGAGGAATAGTTATCTTTTATTTGCTGATTAAGCTAACCAAATATACATCTTATTATTTTGTTTTGTTTTAGCCCAGGGTCTAATAAAGTTGTATAAGAATTTCTTGGGCCTCAGCCATTTATTTGAGGTAAATACTGTGGTTTGAGAAAAATTTTCATGTAACTTAATTTCCTGAGGAAATGATCTATGAAATATTTAACATCTAGTTGCTAGCATACTTTTTAGTGCTAATAACCAACTCCAAAGAGAAAGAAATGGCATTCTTTTTCATTTTATTCCAGTGGTGTGTGGCATGTTAAAATATGACACATATTTGGAAAAATACATTATATAAAATTAAATGTTAAACCTGTAATGCATCATTTGATTGATTGAGCAAGATAATTTCTTGAGAAACATTGCTACTAGATTATGGAAAATATATGATCAAGTTGTTAAGATGGCAAAAACCTACATTAATTCTTTAAAACTAGGGACATTTATGTATTTGGAGAGCACTATTGGGAAAATAAGTAATTGCGTCAACTCATTCATCATTTGCCCTTTATACTTAGAGCTTTAAGAAGAGAATGGTAAGTGATACTATATCCACTCTTTCTTTGGCATTCAGACAGTAACTTGTTCAATTAAAAATTCTTGTTAGGTCAGACATAATGGATTCTTGTTGTTACTTTAGTATTTATTCAATGAAAGAGATCAATATTTTTGGCCCCAAGGGAGCTGCACTGATAAGAGACTCTGCAGTAAGTCTCTCTGTTCATTATAAACTTTTGGCTGGCAGGTGCAGTGTCTGCTGTATGACCAGTTTTAATTAGAACATCAAGGTAGAATGAGAATTCAGACATTCTTTTTCTCTCTTTTTAATAGCATATATGCTTTTTAATAGCTTTTTGCCTTCTCCTTCTTCCTTTTCTCTGGTGTGTGCCCTTTTTAGAAGGTATTTCTTAAAGGGAATTTGAGAACAATAGGTCTGATTTTGAGAAATTTAACTATTATCCACTTGATCGCATGTGTTTCAAGTTTGAGTAGATTAAATCTGATGATGGTTGTGTAGCCTCATTGTACGAGACAGGTAGAGAAATAATCATCTTTCATTATCATGCCCACCTTTGCCAAGTTTTTAATGTATCTGTGTTTAAATTTAATGGAACTGATTTGTGATTTTTTTGGAAACATGACATTAAATAAAGCCATAAAAAACTCTATTTTGCTTTGCAACTTCAAATGCTTTCTAAATATGGCCTAATGCTCTATTCAAGTAACAAAGTCGTTTGCAGAATAAGCTGTCACATTCAACAAGCTCTAATTTTGGCTAGATCTATTATTTTACAAATTAAACGAAGGTGCAGGTCTCTGCCTTCCCCGCAACAAAATCTTAACCAGACTATCACATTTAATCTGCTAGATGATTTATTAACTTGCCATTTAATTCATTTCATTAAAATACGTAATTCAGTTTATAGATTTGAGAGCTGGCAGAATCTTTTACAAATCATTTAGTTTTGCCCCTTTCTTTTACAGATAAAGAAACTTGAGACCAAGAGAAATTAAATGGCATGCTCAAAGTTACATGTCAAATGGTTGCTACAGAAACCAGCTCCTCTAATTTAGTTCTCTTTCCAAATAGCATGGCAAAGACATTTGTTACTATATATAAAAAACAATACTTGTTTAAATGTATTTATTAATAGACATACTGATTTGTTTTCATACCCCAATTTACTTAGAGGTATCATAATACAATACATAATGATTTAAACCTGTGGGACATGCAAAAAGGAATCATGTTTAAAGGTCAGAATACATAAAGGTTAAATGTCAGAGGCCCAGAAATAAGAGGTACAGCTTTTAAGCCTAAACTTTAAATTGTAGGCTCTGTAAGTGCCAGGACCATGTTTTCTAGGTTTTCATAAAAGTAAACCTTAAAGGTCCGAGAACTCACAGAATATTGTTGCCTGAATAATTAAATATTCCAAAGAAGGTGAGAATTTCAGAGAATTTTACTTGTTACTAACACCAGTATTTCCCACACTGGAATAATACTATTTGTTTACTTTTCAGTTAACACTCTTAATATGAAAAAAACCTGCTTATTTGAAATTAGACATTTCCTGAAGCATATCTGTCTAGTCAAAAAAGGTCCTAATCATATTAGGAGAGTGGCAATTATAGTAGTTTAGACTTTGCGTATAACATAGCGATACATTAGAGGAAAGAAGTATAAAATGCCGAGGCAGGAAATTATTGTTATCAGAAGTATATTTATACTACTGTGGCCATTAGGCAGACTAAACATAAGAATGACCAAGAAATGGAAAATATCCTCACACCTGCCATTTATAACAGCTAATACATATGGAGTCTACTGCTTGCCATGCCCAAAGCACCTGATTTTCTCTTTATGACTTTACTGATCAGTTTTTGCATTGTCTGTAATCATGTTGAGACTTCATTTTGGAAGACCTGATACTGTTGTTTTCTAAGTTCAAATAGAAAAGGGTAATATTCATATGGCACTTTTGTACTTTGGAAAACTCTGTCTCATAATAAGCTGAGGAAACCTGTGGTTACAGGAAAGAAGAGTAAACAGTATCAGTTATTGAGAGCCTCCTATATGAGAGGCATGTGAGACACCTTCCCTTAGAAAATGGTAAAGGAAGGTATTAGTGTTCTTAAAAAAATAATAGTAACAGGGAAATCTAGCTATGAAGTGGCAGAATTCAAATCTAGGTCTTCAGAGTTGAAGTCAGGCCTATAGACTCAAGTGACTTCCGGGGCCAGGGAGGAAAAATGAAATTGTGAAATTTATATGTCTTGTAAATCTTTGCTCTTCACAGTTGTATAGCATTGAATGTCTAAGGCCTTGCTCTTCAAGACTTGACAGAAATGACTGTTACCGTGTTTTTCAAATGTCTCATCTCACATGAGGTTATGCATTATAGCATTAAGAACTATAACTCCCCTAGAGCTATTTGTGGCTTAGAATAAGAGTTTTGTTAAGATTTCTTAGTACTTTAGACCTTAAATGGAAAAAATTGCAAAGTGAAATCTATCTTATGGTACATAGTGCTTTTATACACACATCAATGTGAAGTAGTTCTTTATGAGATTGATTTTGTAGCATTGAACAACAACAACAAAAAGTAAATTACTGAAGGCTGAGACAGGTAAGGAAACAGAGAAGTCTACCCACATTTCTGAACTCTTTGCTGAAGGCAGCTGTGTCCTAGAACTTACTAGTTTATGACAGACTATACACTGCTTTTGAACTGTTTCAGATTACTCAGAAACAGCATTCATGGCCAGCCCAGAATTAATGTGTAAATGACCTTTCACAGAACCAGGATGGAGGAAGACGTCACTTAACTTTGGAAGAGGTGGATATTTAGATGTCATGAACATCTCTAGGCTTCTCTTAGAGCTAAATAGTAAAAGGGTTTCCCTTTCATAAATCTTCATTCTCTTTATAGAATGAATGGGTGATATATAGTTCCATCTACTTCTAGATGCTTGCTGTTCATTTGTGTGATGTTTAATGCAAAGCAAGAGGAAGGAAAATGTAGTTCTTTAACAAAGATCTTTTCAGTATATGTTAAATTTACCACTAGAGATGAAAATACATTGTTTTTTAAGTGTTTGATTTTGTGAGGTCTTTGGGTAGTGGAATCAATTCACAGTCAGTTCCATGTAATTTGGATATGTGATTATTACTTAGAATCCCTGATTTCTCTAAGTTGTAGTTTCTTATAAGACACTAAAACATTTTACTTTATCATGCAGATGATTTCTTATGCAAAAGCAGTGCTCTGTAGTGCTTCTACAGAGTTTACAAAAAATGGTTTCATGATACTAATTTTTAAAGTTTTATGTGTCAGTTTTTTTAATTTTAATGACAAAATTTTCATGACAAAAAAATCAGTATATGGAAGTCATCAGCCCTAGGTTTTAAAAGTAAGAAAAGAAAATGGGAAATAGAGTAATATCTTACTTTTTTCAAGAGAAATAAAAGAAAATTAATTGGTAAGAATAATATTGCTTTCACTTCTTATATAAATCTAATGTCTATATCTGCCCTGCATTTTATGTAATGAGGACTATAGGACAGATTTTACTTTATGAGCATTCATTTTAAATTAAAATAATAACGTAGTCATGATTTTCATTAATTAGAAATGCCCTATTCTAACATTTCCTCAGACAGCATGGAATACACTGCTATGGCCTCTAGTAGGACTCTTCAGTGTGACGCTAATTAAAACCAACATTGATTCTGCTGTTTTATTGACATACATCAAATTTAGAATGAAAAGTAGCTTTTGAGTGACTTTAATTGTCAAAACTATTGAATTAATTTTGATATTTCTGAGGAAATGATCTTCATTTAAAGTAAAACTTACTGAGGGTTTGTGTAATCAAATGCCTATCAAAATACTTGATATTCCTGTATAAAACATGCTCTACTAAAGTAGTATGTTGAAGATAAGTCAAATCAGCTTTTAGCTATTGTGTGGTATTCTGGAGAGGTGTAGGACATTGTAATGTGGATCCTAGACTCAGAGTGGCTGGGTTTGCCTCAGTCATGCTAGCTGTGTGACTTTGGGTAAGTTACCTACACTCTCTACTACTCAGTATTCTTATCTGTAAATAGGGGATGATGATAAAACCTAGGTAGGATTGTTGTGAGACTGGAATGAGTTTTATGTAAATGCTTAATACAATTTCTGAGCTGTTAGCTCTTTTTATTTTTGTTGTTGCTATCGTTTTTAACACAGAGTAAGGAGACATGATGTACTCAGGACCAGATTTTAGTTTACTGTTGTTGGATTTTTGTGTTTTGCCATGGAAAATAATGTTTAAATAAGACCACTGTCATCACGCTGGAGCTCTGTTTTCCCTAAGTACGGTATTTGAAAGGAATTACGCAATATAGTGTCTTTTCCCAGCTGGGAGAGGCAAGTCACTGCTTAGATGGCCGGTCCTGGATATGAAGAAATTTGGTCTACTCAGTGTGAGTGACATATTTACCCTCCTCCACCATGAATGTGCCCATGCACTTAGCCATTTCTGCAGAGTTGCACAGATTCTGTACTTGCTGAAAAATATGCTTGCATGGAAAGGCCTTGTGGCGTATTTTGTGGCATTGAATTGCTACCATCTGTTTCCTAGCCAACGTTAAAAGAAAAAGAAAAAAGAAGAAGTAGCATTAGAAAATGTGCCATTTTACAAGTGCTACAGTAAAATTTTTTTTACACTTCATTCCCTACCCTCGAATATGTGGATGTAAGAGTGGCTTCAGATACTTTCAGATTTATCAATTCACAGCTGCATTTAATAAAACATTTGAAGTTTATCACAAATGCTTTCACTGTTAACTACTACTTCCCCGCACCCCGTGGAATTGGTGGTGCAAGTCTTAATTACATTTTGTGTTATTGACTAATATATATTTTAATATTTATTTTAAAGATATTTCTTCCCACAACGATATCTGTTCCTAGGCATAGAAGAATGGCATTTTAAGAGAATTTGACATAGTAACTATTAATAGCTTGAAAACTGAAAATTCTGACTCTTACAATAAAGACTCTATTGTCTTTGGCAATCCCATTTATAATAAAGCATGCTAAGGTG